CTGGGCCCGACGCCGGCGCGGAAAACGGGGAGGGACGAGACAGACACAGGCCGGTCTGGCTCGGAATCTCCTGCTCCTCTGCCCAATCCCCCACCCCCGCCCCGCGGGACGCCGGTGCCCGGTCTCGGTCCCAGCCCAGAGCCGCTCGCGCCTGGACGCCGGCCGCCCCGTCGAACCTTTGGGTCTCCGAGCTCCCCGCCCCCGCCCCCAATCAGGACCGGTCCAGACCTCCAGGCCCGGCGCTTAGCTCCGTTTCCCGTCCCTCCCGTCTCCCTCTCCCCTTTGCTGGGGCCTAGCCGGGGATTTAGGAGCCACACACCCTCCACCTCACGCGCTACCCTCCACGGGGCTTCCCGCAGCCAGGGCCCGCCCCTTCCCGGCTCCCCGGGAGACCCTGGCAAGTTCCCTCCCTCCGCCCCGCAACCTGGCACCCTCCGCGGCCCTTGCCTACCCACGCACCCCCTCCCCGCCTCCCCCTCCACCGCCCCATACTCACTGCCACGTCCCCATCCGGCCATCCCCTCCCAGCTCTCGGGGACACTGTCAGGCGAGCGACGCGTCTCCTGCGGCCCAGCTCAGCTGCCTGGGCCAGGATGGAGACTCCGCTCATGTGGGGCTCAGGGGTTTTTTGAGGATTCCATTTGGGAAAAAAGCCACCAGATCACTCACTGCCCAGCAGTGGGGGCTTGGGGACCCCCACTGCTACCCTTTCCTAAGCGGGAGCCCTGGCGCTGCCCTTCCCGGGCTGCCTGGGGCCCTCTTCGCTCCCCCCTCCGAGGACCCCGCCCAGCAGGCCATGCCCAGGCCTCTGCCCCTGGCCCACGGGACGCGGGTCCCCATGCCCCCGGCTGGAGACAGCAGGCAGCTCGGCCAACGGACGGGCCAGCTGGTTCCCTTCAGGGGCAGCCTTGCCCCCTCTCCCGCCCCGTCTCCCTCCCCCCCACCACACCGGGCTGTAACCCGAGCCGCCGAGCCACTGCCTCCCCTCCGGATCCTCCCCGGAGGCTCTGCGGCCCGGGCCCCCGCGCCTTGCTGCCCCATGCAGCCCTGAGCCCCACAGCAAGTCTGCCATGGGCCGCGGGGCCCGTGTCCCCTCGGAGGCCCCGGGGGCAGGCGTCGAGCGCCGCTGGCTTGGAGCCGCGCTGGTCGCCCTGTGCCTCCTCCCCGCGCTGGTGCTGCTGGCCCGGCTGGGGGCCCCGGCGGTGCCGGCCTGGAGCGCAGCGCAGGTGAGCGGCGGGGGGGAGGCCAGGTGCCGGGTGATGCCTCCCACGCACGCTTTCTTCCCTGAAGGGAGACGTCGCTGCGCTGGGCCTCTCGGCGGTCCCCCCCACCCGGGTCCCGGGCCCACTGGCCCCCCGCAGACGCCGCTACACGCTGACTCCAGCCAGGCTGCGCTGGGACCACTTCAACCTCACCTACAGGTGCGCCCTGGCTGGGCCCCGGGGGAGGGGGCGCCGGCGCCCGCTGAGCTCACTCTCCCTGCAGGATCCTCTCCTTCCCGCGGAACCTGCTGAGCCCGCGGGAGACGCGGCGGGCCCTAGCTGCCGCCTTCCGCATGTGGAGCGACGTGTCCCCCTTCAGCTTCCGCGAGGTGGCCCCCGAGCAGCCCAGCGACCTCCGGATAGGTGGGCGCCCGCCCCCGCCCCGGCCCGGCCCTCGCCCGGCCTCTCAGCCCCGTGCTCCCCCCAGGCTTCTACCCGATCAACCACACGGACTGCCTGGTCTCCGCGCTGCACCACTGCTTCGACGGCCCCACGGGGGAGCTGGCCCACGCCTTCTTCCCCCCGCACGGCGGCATCCACTTCGACGACAGCGAGTACTGGGTCCTGGGCCCCACGCGCTACAGCTGGAAGAAAGGTGACCGTCCAGGCTGGCCTCCTGGAGGCCTCGGCTCCCAGGCGCTGACCCCCGGGGCCCGCAGGCGTGTGGCTCACGGACCTGGTGCACGTGGCGGCCCACGAGATCGGCCACGCGCTGGGCCTGATGCACTCACAACACGGCCGGGCGCTCATGCACCTGAACGCCACGCTGCGCGGCTGGAAGGCGTTGTCCCAGGACGAGCTGTGGGGGCTGCACCGGCTCTACGGTGAGTCCCTTTGTCGGGCGGGAGGGCGGGGAGAGCCAGGCCGTGCTCCCCACGCTCCCGATAGGATGCCTCGACAGGCTGTTCGTGTGCGCGTCCTGGGCGCGGAGGGGCTTCTGCGACGCTCGCCGGCGGCTCATGAAGAGGCTCTGCCCCAGCAGCTGCGACTTCTGCTACGGTGATGCCCACGGGGCCGGGACAGGGCTGCGTACTGACGGGGCTCTTTCCCCCACCCGGAGCAGAATTCCCCTTCCCCACGGTGGCCACCACCCCACCGCCCCCCAGGACCAAAACCAGGCTGGTGCCCGAGGGCAGGAACGTGACCTTCCGCTGCGGCCAGAAGATCCTCCACAAGAAAGGGAAAGTGTAGTGAGTGAGCGCCCCGGGCGGTCCTCGGGGTGGGCAGTGCCTGCAGGAGACGCCCCGCCCCCCTGCAGCTGGTACAAGGACCAGGAGCCCCTGGAGTTCTCCTACCCCGGCTACCTGGCCCTGGGCGAGGCGCACCTGAGCATCATCGCCAACGCCGTCAATGAGGGCACCTACACCTGCGTGGTGCGCCGCCAGCAGCGCGTGCTGACCACCTACTCCTGGCGAGTCCGTGTGCGGGGCTGAGCCCGGCTGATAAAGCACTTTCTCTCTGATGGCTCCTCGCTCATTCTTGGGAGGGCAGCGG